GAAGGAAAGGAGGAAGATGGCTTTGGGAGGAGGAGAGGGAAGAGAGTGAAGCAATCTTTAATTTTGAAAACAGGGAAAACAAATATTTAGAAAGTAAAACCGATTTCCATCCTTTACATGCCATTATACATCCTATACAAAACTCTGGAAATCTGCCTATTGAGGTAATTACGGAGCACTACCTAATGTGTTTCAAGGGAAAGCTCCCCTGTTTGGGCTATGCAGGATTTACAGGGAGTTTAAATCATTAAATAACCATAGTTGACCCTTGCTTGGTTAAGAGAGTAAGCAATTATTGCAAAGTCCTCTTCCCTGCCTTCCACAAACAGCACAAAAACGGTTCTGAAGGGATTTACACAATACATCAACATCTGTGCTGTACCTAGAGTTGTTAAAATAATTGTGATGACAGGTGTCTAGGTACCACTTTCTTAATGGTTTTCAATATCCATTGATTTATTGTTTTGTGGCTTTCTCTTCCCCTTTACAGCTTTGGCTTTAAGAAAGAGCTGGGGAACAGATTTTGCACCAGAGGCTGATTCTTTATTCCAATGCTGAAAAGAACTAATAAAAATAATCACTTGGCTTTTAAGCAGAAAGCTTCCATTTACAGTATTTCACCCTTACCCCGCCCCGTTCCAAGCCCCTTGTTATCTAACATAATGGTTAGAATACATTTCCGTCTCTCCCCTTAATAATTTCATGCATTAACATCCTCTTCACACACTATACACACACGCACGCGCGCACACACACGCGCGCGCACACACACAGCAAAAGGAAAAAAGAGGCAGCAGAAATCTCAGCTGTACTTCTAGCCCTTTTAAAAAGTTTGCTCTGTAAATTGGAATGAGGTCAGATTTGGAGCTTCTCATTGCACGCGGAGATTATTATTGCATCGGGTTCCAAGCCAATGGGAAGCCCGGGGGAGGGGTTTGGCATGAGGAAGCGTTGGTTACAGCAGCTGATTGGCTGCAGCCAAGACTGTGAAAGGATAAAGAGGCGCGAGGCGGAATTGGGGTCTGCTCTAAGCTGCAGCAAGAGAAACTGTGTGTGAGGGGAAGAGGCCTGTTTCGCTGTCGGGTCTCTAGTTCTTGCACGCTCTTTAAGAGTCTGCACTGGAGGAACTCCTGCCATTACCAGCTCCCTTCTTGCAGAAGGGAGGGGGAAACATACATTTATTCATGCCAGTCTGTTGCATGCAGGCTTTTTGGCTTCCTACCTTGCAACAAAATAATTGCACCAACTCCTTAGTGCCGATTCCGCCCACAGAGAGTCCTGGAGCCACAGTCTTTTTTGCTTTGCATTGTAGGAGAGGGACTAAGTGCTAGAGACTATGTCGCTTTCCTGAGCTACCGAGAGCGCTCGTGAACTGGAATCAACTGCTTCAGGGAAAAAGAAAAAAAAAAAAAAAAGACTTGCCTGGGAGGCCGCGAGAAACTTGCATTGGAAGCTTCAGCAACCAGCATTCGAGAAACTCCTCTCTACTTTAGCACGGTCTCCAGACTCAGCCGAGAGACAGCAAACTGCAGCGCGGTGAGAGAGCGAGAGAGAGGGAGAGAGAGACTCTCCAGCCTGGGAACTATAACTCCTCTGCGAGAGGCGGAGAACTCCTTCCCCAAATCTTTTGGGGACTTTTCTCTCTTTACCCACCTCCGCCCCTGCGAGGAGTTGAGGGGCCAGTTCGGCCGCCGCGCGCGTCTTCCCGTTCGGCGTGTGCTTGGCCCGGGGAACCGGGAGGGCCCGGCGATCGCGCGGCGGCCGCCGCGAGGGTGTGAGCGCGCGTGGGCGCCCGCCGAGCCGAGGCCATGGTGCAGCAAACCAACAATGCCGAGAACACGGAAGCGCTGCTGGCCGGCGAGAGCTCGGACTCGGGCGCCGGCCTCGAGCTGGGAATCGCCTCCTCCCCCACGCCCGGCTCCACCGCCTCCACGGGCGGCAAGGCCGACGACCCGAGCTGGTGCAAGACCCCGAGTGGGCACATCAAGCGACCCATGAACGCCTTCATGGTGTGGTCGCAGATCGAGCGGCGCAAGATCATGGAGCAGTCGCCCGACATGCACAACGCCGAGATCTCCAAGCGGCTGGGCAAACGCTGGAAGCTGCTCAAAGACAGCGACAAGATCCCTTTCATTCGAGAGGCGGAGCGGCTGCGCCTCAAGCACATGGCTGACTACCCCGACTACAAGTACCGGCCCAGGAAGAAGGTGAAGTCCGGCAACGCCAACTCCAGCTCCTCGGCCGCCGCCTCCTCCAAGCCGGGGGAGAAGGGAGACAAGGTCGGTGGCAGTGGCGGGGGCGGCCATGGGGGCGGCGGCGGCGGCGGGAGCAGCAACGCGGGGGGAGGAGGCGGCGGTGCGAGTGGCGGCGGCGCCAACTCCAAACCGGCGCAGAAAAAGAGCTGCGGCTCCAAAGTGGCGGGCGGCGCGGGCGGTGGGGTTAGCAAACCGCACGCCAAGCTCATCCTGGCAGGCGGCGGCGGCGGCGGGAAAGCAGCGGCTGCCGCCGCCGCCTCCTTCGCCGCCGAACAGGCGGGGGCCGCCGCCCTGCTGCCCCTGGGCGCCGCCGCCGACCACCACTCGCTGTACAAGGCGCGGACTCCCAGCGCCTCGGCCTCCGCCTCCTCGGCAGCCTCGGCCTCCGCAGCGCTCGCGGCCCCGGGCAAGCACCTGGCGGAGAAGAAGGTGAAGCGCGTCTACCTGTTCGGCGGCCTGGGCACGTCGTCGTCGCCCGTGGGCGGCGTGGGCGCGGGAGCCGACCCCAGCGACCCCCTGGGCCTGTACGAGGAGGAGGGCGCGGGCTGCTCGCCCGACGCGCCCAGCCTGAGCGGCCGCAGCAGCGCCGCCTCGTCCCCCGCCGCCGGCCGCTCGCCCGCCGACCACCGCGGCTACGCCAGCCTGCGCGCCGCCTCGCCCGCCCCGTCCAGCGCGCCCTCGCACGCGTCCTCCTCGGCCTCGTCCCACTCCTCCTCTTCCTCCTCCTCGGGCTCCTCGTCCTCCGACGACGAGTTCGAAGACGACCTGCTCGACCTGAACCCCAGCTCAAACTTTGAGAGCATGTCCCTGGGCAGCTTCAGTTCGTCGTCGGCGCTCGACCGGGACCTGGATTTTAACTTCGAGCCCGGCTCCGGCTCGCACTTCGAGTTCCCGGACTACTGCACGCCCGAGGTGAGCGAGATGATCTCGGGAGACTGGCTCGAGTCCAGCATCTCCAACCTGGTTTTCACCTACTGAAGGGCGCGCAGGCAGGGAGAAGGGCCGGGGGGGGTAGGAGAGGAGAAAAAAAAAGTGAAAAAAAGAAACGAAAAGGACAGACGAAGAGTTTAAAGAGAAAAGGGAAAAAAGAAAGAAAAAGTAAGCAGGGCTGGCTTCGCCCGCGTTCTCGTCGTCGGATCAAGGAGCGCGGCGGCGTTTTGGACCCGCGCTCCCATCCCCCACCTTCCCGGGCCGGGGACCCACTCTGCCCAGCCGGAGGGACGCGGAGGAGGAAGAGGGTAGACAGGGGCGACCTGTGATTGTTGTTATTGATGTTGTTGTTGATGGCAAAAAAAAAAAAGCGACTTCGAGTTTGCTCCCCTTTGCTTGAAGAGACCCCCTCCCCCTTCCAACGAGCTTCCGGACTTGTCTGCACCCCCAGCAAGAAGGCGAGTTAGTTTTCTAGAGACTTGAAGGAGTCTCCCCCTTCCTGCATCACCACCTTGGTTTTGTTTTATTTTGCTTCTTGGTCAAGAAAGGAGGGGAGAACCCAGCGCACCCCTCCCCCCCTTTTTTTAAACGCGTGATGAAGACAGAAGGCTCCGGGGTGACGAATTTGGCCGATGGCAGATGTTTTGGGGGAACGCCGGGACTGAGAGACTCCACGCAGGCGAATTCCCGTTTGGGGCTTTTTTTTCCTCCCTCTTTTCCCCTTGCCCCCTCTGCAGCCGGAGGAGGAGATGTTGAGGGGAGGAGGCCAGCCAGTGTGACCGGCGCTAGGAAATGACCCGAGAACCCCGTTGGAAGCGCAGCAGCGGGAGCTAGGGGCGGGGGCGGAGGAGGACACGAACTGGAAGGGGGTTCACGGTCAAACTGAAATGGATTTGCACGTTGGGGAGCTGGCGGCGGCGGCTGCTGGGCCTCCGCCTTCTTTTCTACGTGAAATCAGTGAGGTGAGACTTCCCAGACCCCGGAGGCGTGGAGGAGAGGAGACTGTTTGATGTGGTACAGGGGCAGTCAGTGGAGGGCGAGTGGTTTCGGAAAAAAAAAAAGAAAAAAAGAAAAAAAAAGAAAAAAAAAAGATTTTTTTCTTCTCTTAATCGGAATCGTGATGGTGTTGGATTATTTCAATGGTGGGGTTAATATAGCATGTTATCCTGTCTATCTTTTAAAGATTTCTGTATAAGACTGTTGAGCAGTTTTTAAAATAGTGTAGGATAATATAAAAAGCAGATAGATGGCGCTATGTTTGATTCCTACAACGAAATTATCACCAGCTTTTTTTCATTCTTAACTCTTTAAAGGATTCAAACGCAACTCAAATCTGTGCTGGACTTTAAAAAAACAATTCAGGACCAAATTTTTTCTCAGTGTGTGTGTTTATTCCTTATAGGTGTAAATGAGAAGACGTGTTTTTTTCCTTCACCGATGCTCCATCCTCGTATTTCTTTTTCCTTGTAAATGTAATCAGATGCCATTTTATATGTGGACGTATTTATACTGGCCAAACATATTTTTTCTTTTGTCCCTTTTTTTCTTTCCTTTCTTTTTACTTCCTTTATTTCTTTATTCCTTCCTTTTCCTTTTTTTCTTTTTTTTTTCTTTTTTTTTTTTTTTTTTTGGTAGTTGTTGTTACCCACGCCATTTTACGTCTCCTTCACTGAAGGGCTAGAGTTTTAACTTTTAATTTTTTATATTTAAATGTAGACTTTTGACACTTTTAAAAAACAAAAAAAGACAAGAGAGATGAAAACGTTTGATTATTTTCTCAGTGTATTTTTGTAAAAAATATATAAAGGGGGTGTTAATCGGTGTAAATCGCTGTTTGGATTTCCTGATTTTATAACAGGGCGGCTGGTTAATATCTCACACAGTTTAAAAAATCAGCCCCTAATTTCTCCATGTTTACACTTCAATCTGCAGGCTTCTTAAAGTGACAGTATCCCTTAACCTGCCACCAGTGTCCACCCTCCGGCCCCCGTCTTGTAAAAAGGGGAGGAGAATTAGCCAAACACTGTAAGCTTTTAAGAAAAACAAAGTTTTAAACGAAATACTGCTCTGTCCAGAGGCTTTAAAACTGGTGCAATTACAGCAAAAAGGGATTCTGTAGCTTTAACTTGTAAACCACATCTTTTTTGCACTTTTTTTATAAGCAAAAACGTGCCGTTTAAACCACTGGATCTATCTAAATGCCGATTTGAGTTCGCGACACTATGTACTGCGTTTTTCATTCTTGTATTTGACTATTTAATCCTTTCTACTTGTCGCTAAATATAATTGTTTTAGTCTTATGGCATGATGATAGCATATGTGTTCAGGTTTATAGCTGTTGTGTTTAAAAATTGAAAAAAGTGGAAAACATCTTTGTACATTTAAGTCTGTATTATAATAAGCAAAAAGATTGTGTGTATGTATGTTTAATATAACATGACAGGCACTAGGACGTCTGCCTTTTTAAGGCAGTTCCGTTAAGGGTTTTTGTTTTTAAACTTTTTTTTGCCATCCATCCTGTGCAATATGCCGTGTAGAATATTTGTCTTAAAATTCAAGGCCACAAAAACAATGTTTGGGGGAAAAAAAAGAAAAAATCATGCCAGCTAATCATGTCAAGTTCACTGCCTGTCAGATTGTTGATATATACCTTCTGTAAATAACTTTTTTTGAGAAGGAAATAAAATCAGCTGGAACTGAACCCTAAATCTTGACTTTTGTCGTTATTATGCCCAATGCC